CCCGCTGCTACTCCAGACGTCGTAAGTTGCTCTTTTATGGGATATCTCTGGCTTGACTGCGGGTTCCGTTCTGAGGAGGTGGGGTCAGCAGGGGCCTGATGTCTTCTTCCTTTCCCTCTGGTCACTCTAGTGATATAACCCAGGCCATATAGTCAGGCAGACTTTGGCGAAACTGTCAGCGAGGGCAGCTCCTCGATTCGGCCCCTTTGACTATTGTCTCCAGTCCTGAAACCCTCGCCCAGGGCCGCTCCGCCGCCGGGCTCCGGCGCTCAGCCCATGTCACCCGGGGAAAGGCCGGCGCCTCCGTCCGACCCTCTTTCCTGTCGCTGGGGGCGGTTTGTGGGCCTGGCCTTGGGATTAGGAAAATAGGGATGGTGCTATAACGGCCGAATGCAGGCCTCAGGGAATCCCGAAAGGGGGAATGTCTGGGTCGGCGGATCGGGGGGCTTGAGAGGGCCCGCTCCGTGGGACGTTCAGGCCCCGGAACCGGCCCCCGCATGGTCGCCGCTCCGGCCCGGGCGGGCGCAGCGCTGGCAGCCCCGTTTTCCGCCAGCCGGGCTGCCGGAGAGTTAGACCTCCCAGCCTCACGGGGCTGCTGTGCGGCTGCGACGACGCCGGCGACTGCGGCGCTGCAGCGGAGACGGAAGGCTCGGGAGGCGGCGCCATGTGAGTGCGCGCGGGGCCGCGCTGGGGCCGCGGCGGGAGGTTACCGTATTTACCGAGGCCAGAGCCGGACCCTCGGGGGCGGGTCACTGCGGGCGTGCTACCGTATTTGCCGGGTCCCGCGCAGGTCCTTTCCGGGAGTGGGAGCGCCGGGACTTAATTACGTATTTATCCAGGGTTGCGTGGCTCCGCGGGGGGGCGCTGCGGCCGTGGGGGGTGGGCTGCATTCATTCCCTCTGGGAGCTGGGGCTTGCAGTCGGGCGGGGTGGGTTGCGGCAGCAGGGTGGAGGCCTACGTATTTTCGTGGGGGTGGGGTTGCGACGCAGAGTTTACCATATTTCTCCAGGGTTGCTCCGGCCGCAGAAGTTGGCAAGGTTGTGTGTAAGGTCGGGTGGGGTGGGGTCAGCTCTCCCGATTAATGCAGCTATTTGATAAGAGCAACGTCGCGGGACGCTTGCCGTCTTTATGGGGGCGGGGAGAAGGGGCGCGGGTGTCGCTGCGGGAGAGTTACCGTATTTGCGTTGAGCAGCGCAGACTGTAGAGCAAAGAGCTGCGGCCGGAGACCGGAGGAGCAGGGGCTCAGCTGGGCTGTGAGTGTGGCATGGGAGGAAAGAACTTGGGGCCCCACCCCCGCCCCCGCTTCTGTCTCCCTAGGGACTGGTGATTGCAGCTGGAAGTGCCCATGACCGAGCTGGCGTCCTCCGGGGGCGGGTCCCCTGCGGGGGACGGGGAGGAGGGTCTGGGGGACGAGCGAGGCCTGGTCATCCACCACCCTGCAGAGGAGCAGCCCTACCGCTGCCCGCTGTGCGGCCAGACCTTCTCGCAGCAGCCCAGCCTGGTGCGGCACCAGAAGGCGCACGCCGGAGCGGGCCGCGCGGCTGCCTTCGTGTGTCCCGAGTGCGGCAAGGCCTTCAGCGTCAAGCACAACCTCGAGGTGCACCAGCGCACGCACACCGGGGAGCGGCCCTTCCCCTGCCCCGAGTGCGGCCGCTGCTTCAGCCTCAAGCAGAACCTGCTCACGCACCAGCGCATCCACAGCGGCGAGAAGCCGCACCAGTGCGCGCAGTGCGGCCGCTGCTTCCGCGAGCCGCGCTTCCTGCTCAACCACCAGCGCACCCACGCGCGCATGCCCGCGCCGCACCCGCGCCGCCCCGGCGTCTTCGGGGAGCGGCGGCCCTACTTCTGCCCCCGCTGCGGCAAGAGCTTCGCGCGCGAGGGCTCGCTCAAGACCCATCAGCGCAGCCACGGCCACGGGCCCGAGGGCCAGGCGGCCCACTTAGGACGCGTGCTATGATGCGCCCGGGGCCTGCTGCCGACGGCTGCTTCCCGCCCCGCACGTGCGTCCCCGACCCCTGGAGATGGCCCTGGGCCGCAGCTCCCTCTCTAGATGGGATCCCGGGAGAGGGGCAGCGCTGGCTTGGGCTCTTGAAGGTGTGGGCCGCCGCCAGGCTCCGGCCGCCCGCTCGCGTTCCTCCCTCGGGACCCTCTGGCTGGCTGCGCACAGCTGCTTCCGGCTCCTGCCATGGTTCTCCTTCTCTGGCCCATCCGGCCTAGAGCAGGTGAGACCTGCGGGGCTGGCCAGAGCCCCTCTCCTGATCCTGATCTCTTTGTTTCTGTCGACAGTTGCAGAGTGGGCAGGATCTTAAGACCCGATAGGTGCAGAACCCATCTGGACACGGAGACCAGGAATGGAGTTCCATGGAGGCCTGGCTGGCACTGCACCCGGGCATGAGGACACATCCAGTAAGAAGACCTGCCTCAAGAGGTGCACTGCGGTGACCAGTGGAGGTGACTGGTTGGAGCCTGGAATTGGAAGCAGATTCCAAGCTCTGGTGGACAAACTCTCCAGGCCTGGTGGGAATCACAGCTGGGGCAGACCTCATCCTGGCTGCCTGGCCACAGGCCCCCACTCTCTGCCACTGGTGGTAGGACGATGCCTGTGTGGAGAGCTGGCTTCTCTGCTCCCGCCTGGTCCACCACTTGGCTAGAGTTCAGAGACAGGAAGTGATTGGTCTAAGCTAACACAGCAAGTTGGTGGCAGACCTGGTTCTAGAGGCAAAACCTTCTTCCAGATGTGAATGAAACCTGCAGGCTTCATTTTCCTTTCTGAGCAGTGCTTCTTAGCTCTTTGGAGACACGAAGCCCTTGGAAAATCTGATGAAGGTTACGGACCTTCCCTAGGAAAACAGATAACTGACGTAGACTCAAAAACCCCAAGCAATTTCAGGAGCCACTGGACTCCCTGAATGAAACCCATCCCTGGACTCCAGGCTAAGAACCTCAGCCCTGGGGACTTCACCTGCTGCCCTTTCCTTACCTGTCACACATTGAGCCCCGAGTCAAGGCCACTGTACAAGTAGTGCCCCTCCCTCCCCCTGGCCAAGCCTCCTTCCCTTGTTCAGGAATAAAGAATTCCGAGGAGCCCTTTTTAGTCATTCCCTTCTCCCAGACCTAACGAATGGTGCGTCAGGTTTCTGGAGCCTCATTTCCCTTCCCCAGACATTGGCAGAGGTCCCTTGGGCTAGATTTTCTCTTCTGGTTTTGTTTCTTGTTCTGCCTGACTGGCCGCTGGCTTCCACAAAGGAGCCCTTTGCTCCTGGCCTGGGCTCTGATTTCACTGTGTGGTCTCAGGGGAAGCTGGACTGCTGTGGACGCTGGTGGGAGCTTGAGTCTGGTCTGAGTCTGCCCCAGGGAGAAAGAATCCTGCTTCCACCAACCAAGCCCAGTCAGCGGTTCCTCCCAGCTGGCCAAGTGTTCAGCCCAGTGGGCTGGGGAGGAAGAGGATGAGGGCCTCGCTCCTGGTGCCTGTGGCTCTGGGCAGGGTGAGAGGTCGGTGGAGGATCTTTCTGTGTGTTCTCTGAGTATGCAGCAGTGCAGTTGAAGGGAACAGGGCCCAGGCAGGCAGCAGGGCAAGGACTCCTCCCATCTTCACACCTGAACCAGTCAGCCTGGAAGCTACAAGTTCTCACCTGCCTCCCCAGAATGAACATCAGAAAAGGCAAAACTGACCAGGGCTGGGATGGGTTTGGGTCAGCGTGGTTGGAGGGCAGCCTGTGGATCCCTGCACTGGAGTCTTGCTGTCTTCGATGCAGGTTGGATCATACATTGTTACCTCCTACTGTATGCCTCACCCTGGAATAGCAGAATGCTCAGGGGGAGATCCGAGAACGAGAAGGTGCTCCCAGCCCCAGGAGCTTCCAGTCTGGCTCTGATCCTTGGCCGACCTAGAGGAAACCTCCACACACGCCCCTTTTGTGCTAATGGTGCAGTTTGTGTCCCCCTCTGCCCATCACTGTGCTGTGCTTGTTCCTGCCTCTGTGCCTTCCCCTATACTGCTCGGACATGTCCCCTTTCCTCTCCTCTACCCAGCTAAGCCCTTCTGATCCACGGGGCCCGGCTTCCCAAACCACCCAGCCCACATTCCTCCTTCCTGCTCCGAACAGGTCCGGTGTGAGCCCCTGCCCCCGAACTGCGTGCTGTCCCATGGACGCTCCAGTCTCTTCCGTGTGTGTCTTGAGTCCCTAACTAGACAGTTAGCTCCCTGAGGGCAAGGGACTGTCATTTCCTCTTGAGTCCTACCAGGGTCTAGCACAGGACTGGGCTCCTAACTCTCAGGAAACACTTGTCGGCTGACTGGTGCCTCAAGCGCTGGAGCTTGTCGGTGGCCGGTAATGGGCAGTGCACGTGGGGAGAGGGTATGTGAGTTAACTCAAGGGTGCCTTTTCTTGGGCTGTGGGCTGGCTCCCCTGGGTCAAAAGTGGATGTCGGAGGCCTCAGGCTCTTACCTCCTTGGGGCAGTGGGAGCATCAGGGACCCCCACCCCCACCCCGGCTCTGCAGGAGTGCACGGAAGTGGTCGTCCAGCCTGGATATTTCTACAGGTTGCTGACTCCTGCGGGAGCTGACTGAGTGGAATAAATGTTCTCTCAACATCAGCTTGTGTAAGGAGTGGTCATTTGGGGCTTAG